CAGAGTACTACTAATTGGCAGCACCTAGTCCACATCCAGAACTCTAACTGCAAATGAGGCTGGGAAACATGGCGGTTAGCTTTGGGACCTCCCTAGCCAGAAGGAAGGTGCAGCGAGGGTGGAGCGAGTGAGATGCATGTTCAGTGGTCCATCTTGGCAACCTTTATAGCAACAAAATGGAGACAATTAAATGTCCAACAGTTTACCCCTACAACAGAATTCTATGCCACCTTGGAGAGGATGATGTCATCTGTAATTAGTGATAGGAGAAAACTTCAAAATACAGCGCTAAGTTTTTAAATTTTTTTTAAAGCAGCACAACAGAGGTTACTATATGATTTTATTTTTATTAAAATAATTTTGAAAGATGCAGAGGAAACAATACTAGCAGGACGAACACCGTAATAATGGCTACCGTAGGTGAAGAGATTACAGGTGATATTTTTCTTCTTTTTTCATCCTTTCCTGTGTTTTCCAAGCTTTCTACACTGTGCATACATTCTTTTTGTCCTTAGGACAAAAATGTACTTTGAAAAATGCCCAAATATAAAATCTTCTTGAAGGAACTGAAGAAAGGAGCAGTGAAAGTGGAGGACAGAAATTAGTGAATCCTGGACAAAAAAAGTGAGGGAGAGGCGAGGCAGAGAAGGGGTTAAGGGGAGTCTCAAGGATGGCAGTCGATTAAGCAGCGTCTTGCAGCGGGGAGAAATGCAAAGTGTAGTTGGGGTTCGGTCTCCGAAAACTTTGCTGTGTGACCTGGGGAAGCCCCTGCCCCTCTCTGGGTATCTCTGTTTCCGCTCCCAAACCAGTGCCTTAGGAGCCTAGATCTGAGCAACGTGGACACTGGGCTTGCGGAGACCCGAGGGAGGGAGCGCTGAAGCGGTGCGGGCTGCCGGGGGTAGAGGGGCGGGGACCGGGAAAGACCGGGCGGGGCGAGGGAGGAGCGGCCTTGGCCGGCGACAGGACGTAGGCAGCGCCCCAGGCGCAGGCGGAGCCTCATTGGCCGCTGAGCCCCGGGCTGCGCGGAGGCGGGACCTGCGGCCAGCCCTGGGCGGCCATGTGGACAGAGCTGGGAGGGCCGGAACCAGAACCCAAGCGTGATCCTGAACCGGAGCCCGAGCCTGCTGCAGGTAACTAACGCTGGTCTCCCCTCGGCTCCCTCGGGAAGCCGCAGCTCCTGGCTCCGCGTGGGGGCTTTCCTCTCTGGGCCGCGGCGTCCGCATCTGGGGGCTGGCCTTTCCGCCGTTGCACTGTAGGACTCTCTCCACGTCCCCTAATCCCATCCCCCGCCTCTGGGTGACGCTACAGGAGCCCCGAGGACACAGACGCCCCCAGACCTTACCACGTTAGCTCGACCTCAACACTCCTGCCCACTCGGCCCACTTCAACAGAGGGCCCCTGACCATAGCCCAGAGGCTTGGACAAGCCCAAAGGTTGCGCCCTTTCCCCCGCAGAAGGGGTGAGGTGGGCGCCGCTGCAGTTCCCGCGGATAGAGAAGGTCCGGTCCTTCCCGCTGTGGGTGAACTGTAAAAAATTGCCTGTATTCAGGAGGATATGCAAAGCTAGGTTTGTGGAAGTCTGGGGTGAGGCTCCTATACTTTCTTGCTGTGTGTCCTCGGTGAGTCCCTGAACCTCTCTGATGCCCAGCCTTCTTCCAGAATGGGGGTCATCATCAACCCTGACCACCCAGGGACTGCAGAGAGGCTTGGCAAATTTCCCGTGAGAAGACAGCCTGCAAACTGTAAAGCATGATGCTCTGTGAGCTGTGATCTTCCTATCAGCAAGTGGAGGCCCCAGCAAGAACCCCATATAGGCCCCAAGAGTAGGAACGGCCTTGGTGTGGCTGCAAAGGTTTGCCAGCCTTGGCCTATGACCACCTCTCCTGACTGCTTCACCCCTCCAATCCTTACCCCATGGGTTGGTGACTCCCCTTTCCCCTACCTCCTTTTGGTCTCCTCACCCTCAGAGCCAGGCCTGTTGGTGGCAAGGGGGCTGTGTCCCAGCATATGGCAAAGTCCTGAGCTAAATGGAACCCTGGGCACCCCTGGCAGATCTGCTGACTCAGCTTCCCCCTGTGGGATATGATGAGGTTTCTCTTCAAATAATCTGATCAATCTTTTATTCTTTAATTCTTAGTATCCCCCCCTTTTTTTTTTTCATTTTTCTCCTTTTTGCCTTTGTTAGATGCCCAGGCATGCCACAGTACCAAGCGTTATCAGTACCAGCTCACATTCCTTTGCTTATTTGGAAAGAAGACTAACTTTCTAGCTCATTACAGACACCCTTTCCCCTTTCTCTCCACTTTCTTTTACGTGCCCACTCTATCTAAAATAAATCAAATGTTTAGCCAACCGGGATTAGTTTAGATTGTACGACCTGACCCCAGCCAATGGGGAAAGGGTACAGGGGCAGGACTTGCATCAGGAATAAAGGCTCTCGTGCCCCTTTGTTCAGGTGTGCTCTCATGGCAACTGGCCAAGGAGGCATCCCTCTGCGCAGAAGTAAAATTGCTTTGCTAAGAATCCTGTGTTCGAGTGTTCAATTTCCTTAGGATTTTGAGCATTATTCCTAACACCCGCAAGGGGAAGGGAAACTTTCTTGGTCAGCATTGATTATTATTATTTTTTTTAGATACAGTCTTGTTCTGTTACCCAGGCTGGAGTGCAGTGGCACAATCATGGCTCACTGCAGCCTCAACCTCCTGGGCTCAGGTGATTGCCCCCACCTCAGCCTCCCAAGCAGCTAGAACTACAGGCATGCACCACTATGCTCGGCAAATTTATTTTTGTTTTTTTGTAGAGACACGGTTCTTGCTATGTGCTCAGGCTGGTCTCAAACTCCTGGCCTCAAGCAGTCCTTCCACTTCGGCCTACCAAAGCGTTACCAGCGTAAGCCACCACGCCCATCACATTGATTTTTATGTTCACCCTGGTTTCTTTTGTCCCTCTCCAGAGTGTCAGCATGCTGCGCTTCCTGGCACCCCGGCTGCTTAGCCTCCAGGGCAGGACCGCCCGCTACTCCTCGGCAGCAGCCCTCCCAAGCCCCATTCTGAACCCAGACATCCCCTACAACCAGCTGTTCATCAACAATGAATGGCAAGATGCAGTCAGCAAGAAGACCTTCCCGACGGTCAACCCTACCACCGGGGAGGTCATTGGGCACGTGGCTGAAGGTGACCGGGCTGATGTGGATCGGGCCGTGAAAGCAGCCCGGGAAGCCTTCCGCCTGGGGTCCCCATGGCGCCGGATGGATGCCTCTGAGCGGGGCCGGCTGCTGAACCGCCTGGCAGACCTAGTGGAGCGGGATCGAGTCTACTTGGCCTCACTCGAGACCTTGGACAATGGGAAGCCTTTCCAAGAGTCTTACGCCTTGGACTTGGATGAGGTCATCAAGGTGTATCGGTACTTTGCTGGCTGGGCTGACAAGTGGCATGGCAAGACCATCCCCATGGATGGCCAGCATTTCTGCTTCACCCGGCATGAGCCCGTTGGTGTCTGTGGCCAGATCATCCCGTGGAACTTCCCCTTGGTCATGCAGGGTTGGAAACTTGCCCCGGCACTCGCCACAGGCAACACTGTGGTTATGAAGGTGGCAGAGCAGACCCCCCTCTCTGCCCTGTATTTGGCCTCCCTCATCAAGGAGGCAGGCTTTCCCCCTGGGGTGGTGAACATCATCACGGGGTATGGCCCAACAGCAGGTGCGGCCATCGCCCAGCACGTGGATGTTGACAAAGTTGCCTTCACCGGTTCCACCGAGGTGGGCCACCTGATCCAGAAAGCAGCTGGCGATTCCAACCTCAAGAGAGTCACCCTGGAGCTGGGTGGTAAGAGCCCCAGCATCGTGCTGGCCGATGCTGACATGGAGCATGCCGTGGAGCAGTGCCACGAAGCCCTGTTCTTCAACATGGGCCAGTGCTGCTGTGCTGGCTCCCGGACCTTCGTGGAAGAATCCATCTACAATGAGTTTCTCGAGAGAACCGTGGAGAAAGCAAAGCAGAGGAAAGTGGGGAACCCCTTTGAGCTGGACACCCAGCAGGGGCCTCAGGTGGACAAGGAGCAGTTTGAACGAGTCCTAGGCTACATCCAGCTTGGCCAGAAGGAGGGCGCAAAACTCCTCTGTGGCGGAGAGCGTTTCGGGGAGCGTGGTTTCTTCATCAAGCCTACTGTCTTTGGTGGCGTGCAGGATGACATGAGAATTGCCAAAGAGGAGATCTTTGGGCCTGTGCAGCCCCTGTTCAAGTTCAAGAAGATTGAGGAGGTGGTTGAGAGGGCCAACAACACCAGGTATGGCCTGGCTGCGGCTGTGTTCACCCGGGATCTGGACAAGGCCATGTACTTCACCCAGGCACTCCAGGCCGGGACCGTGTGGGTAAACACCTACAACATCGTCACCTGCCACACGCCATTTGGAGGGTTTAAGGAATCTGGAAACGGGAGGGAGCTGGGTGAGGATGGGCTTAAGGCCTACACAGAGGTAAAGACGGTCACCATCAAGGTTCCTCAGAAGAACTCGTAAGAGCAGCTGTCAGGGAGGCCCAGTCACAGTCCAGCAATTCCACAACCACCTTGACGAATGCTTGCCAAGCTGTTTTAAAGCCAAGAACACCCTTTCTTTGTTCCAAATTAACTCTTAGAAGAAACCCCACAAATAAAGCAATTCAATCAAGGCTGTTCTATTTAAATCAGAGATGGGGACCAGGCTCAGAGTTCTACCTATCTAACCCCCAACCACAGCCCCCTTGGTGGCCCATGAGTTGCTTCCATGAAATCTTAGGAGTCTCTGGAGGACAGATTAAAAACCAGTGATCTGTAATTTGTAGCTCTTCCTGCTGATCCAAGGACTTTCCCATGGGTGCGCTTGATGGTTTAGTGGATCGACTCAACTCAGAACACAAGCTTGGAAAGTGTTAGGGGTTTTGAACTAGGTGGATACTAAATCTCGGCCCCACTCTTCATTGGCTTAACCTAAAAACCAGAGGTGCTTTTCCTTGTCTGTGTGCCAGTTGCTGGCTGTTTTAGTTGCTTGCCCTTCATTTTGCTACTGATTTTCCTTAATTTGTGGGAAGGAGTAGGCAAAGAATATGCTTACATGATTACACCTGTAAAGTAAGCCCAAACATCCCAAATGTCCGTCAACTGATGAGTGGATTAATAAAATGTTTCCATGGAATATTCCTTGGATTACTCAGCCATAAAAAGGAATGAAGTACTGACACATGCTGTGACATCAGTGAACCCTGAAAACATCCTTCTCAGTGAAACAAGCCAGAGAGATGTACAAGGCTACAGACTGTATGATTCCATTTATATGAAATATACATACTAGGCAAATCCATGGAGATGGAACATAGATTAGTGGTTGCCAGGGGATAGAGGAGTAATTGTTAGTGGGCATGGGATTTGTTTTTGGGAGGTTTTGAAAATGTTCTGGAGTTGAACAATAGTAATGGTTGCATGATTTGGTAAAAATACTAAAAACTATGGAATTGTTTAATTATGGTATATGAATTAATTTCTTTCTTTTTTTCTTTTTTTTTTTTTTTTTTGACACGGAGTCTCACTCTGTCGCCCAGGCTGGAGTGCAGTGGTGTGATCTCGTCTCACTGCAACCTCCGCCTCCCAGATTCAAGCGATTCTCCTGTCTCAGCCTCCTGAGTAGCTGGGATTATAGGTACATGCCATCACACCTGGCTAATTTTTGTATTTTTAGTAGAGATGAGGTTTCACCATTTTGGCCAGGCTGATCTTGAACTCCTGACCTCAGGTGATCCACCCGCCTCAGCCTCCCAAAGTGCTGGGATTACAGGTGGGAGCCACAACACCCGGCCATGAATTAACTCCGTTAAAAAATAAACGTATACATTCTGTGAGCAAATCCATTTTGTCTCCATATTGTCCTGCTGCTGA